GGGGGCCTACTTTTTTTTTTTTTTTTTTTTTTTTTTTTTTTTTTTTTTGAGACTGAATCTAGCTCTGTCGCCAGGCTGGAGTCCAGTGGCGCGATCTCACCTCACTGCAACCTCCGCCTCCCGGATTCAAGCGATTCTCCTGCCTCGGCCTCCCCCCACTAGCTGGGATTACAGGCACTCGCTGCCACACCCAGCTAATTTTTGTATTTTTAGTAGAGACAGGGTTTCACCATATTGGCCAGGATGGTCTCGATCTCCTGAGCTTGTGATCCGCCCACCTCGGCCTCCCATAGTGCTGGGATTACAGGCCTGAGCCACTGCGCCCGGCTGGGGGCCTACATTTGACCCCACGTGGTGGTTTGGGCTCATAGTCCATGTGCTTAACCACTAGTGGGTAGGCAGGGAGCCAGTGTTCTTTCTCTCCTGTGACTTTGGTGAAGTCTCTCACCACTCAGTGTTGTCGTGAGCATGCTAGGCAGAGTGCAAGAAAGGAGCAAGAACTCACTAATGGCTAGGCCTTCCCTGTGTCTCTGTAATTGATGGGTTTGGGTTTTTTTTCCTTTCTCTCTCTCTACCTCCTCTCTCTCTTCTTCATCCTCTCTCTCTCACTCTCCCCCTGAGATAAGGTCTTGCTCTGTTGCCAGGGCTGGAATGCAATGGAATGGTGTGATCATGGCTCACTACAGCCTCAATCTCCTGGGCTCAAGGGATCCTCCCACCTCAACCTCCTGAGTAGCTGGAACCACAGGCATGCACCACCTCGCCCGGCTAATTTTTTATTTTTTGTAGAGAGGGGAGTTTCGCCATGTTGCCCAGGCTGTTTTCGAACTCCTGGGCTGAAGTGATCTTCCTCCCTCAGCCTTCCAAGGTGCTGGGATTGCAGACGTCAGCCACCGTACCAGGCCAACGGGCTCGGTTTCTATGGTTTTGTGGGGAGACGGCTGAGGGAAGGTCGGCTTCCGGCGTCGCGCTGCAAACGTCTCGCTGAGGTCATCCTTTACGGCAGGCGTCCGCGTCGCTAGCTAGTCGTTCTGAAGCGGCGGCCAGAGAAGAGTCAAGGGCACGAGCATCGGGTAGGTAGGGGCTGCTTATGTCCGCGCGGCAGCTTAATTTACTTATTTTTTTAAATCTTCCATTACAGCCATGCCTTTCTTGGACATCCAGAAAAGGTTCGGCCTTAACATAGATCGATGGTTGACAATCCAGAGTGGTGAACAGCCCTACAAGATGGCTGGTCGATGCCATGCTTTTGAAAAAGAATGGATAGAATGTGCACATGGAATCGGTTATACTCGGGCAGAGAAAGAGTGCAAGATAGAATATGATGATTTCGTAGAGTGTTTGCTTCGGCAGAAAACGGTAAGGAAATGATGGAGGTGGAAGCTGAATTACCCTCAGTTTAATTACCATTTTCCTTTGACAGATGAGACGTGCAGGTACCATCAGGAAGCAGCGGGATAAGCTGATAAAGGAAGGAAAGTACACCCCTCCACCTCACCACATTGGCAAGGGGGAGCCTCGGCCCTGAACAGAGCAGCTGCTGATGTCTGGAGGCTGATTTTCCTGTTCTCTGTTCTCCACTGGAAAGGTTGTTTACGACAAACCTCCTTGTCAAAGTGTGTAAAAATAAAGGATTGCTCCATCCTATTTGTTCTATTTTCTCTTGGATCATGACTTTC